AGCTACTGGGGAGGCCGAGGCAGGAGAATCGCTTGAACCCGGGAGGCCGGGGTTGCAGTGAGCCGAGACCGCGCCATTCCACTCTAGCCTGGGTGACAGAGCAAAACTCCATCTCGAAAAAAAAAGAAAGAGTATAGGGCAGTGCTTTTAATTACATTCATTCACACTGTTGTGCAATGGAGTTTTTTATTTTTTATTTTTATTTATTTTTATCCGGGCCAGGCCTGGAGTTTTTAAACTTTTATCTGATTCGTCTAGGGGCACTTTCATCTTATTTACCTTCACATTTATCAAATTATTTCTTTCACAGGTGACAGAGCAGATTCAATTCCTTTTGATACTCCGTATTTCTCTATATGTATTTTTTTCATTCTGCATTCTTATTATTCCAACGTTTTACTTATTTATTTGGAGAGAGAGTTTCGCTCTGTCGACCAGGATGGAGTGCATCGGCGCGATCTCGGCTCACTGCAACCACCGCCTCCCAGGTTCAAACGATTCTCATGCTTCAGCCTCCCGAGTAGCTGGGACTGGAGGTGCGCGGCACCATGCCTGGCTTATGTTCTGTATTTTTTGTAGAGACGGGGTTTCGCCATGATGCCCAGGCCGGTCTCGAACTCCTGGCCTCAAGCGATCCGCCCCTCACGGCCTTCAGAGCTGCTGTAATCACAGGCGTGAGCCACCGCGTTCGACTCTTCCAAAAACTTTTTGGCCAGTTTATCTAAGGGCATATCCTACAGACTGAGTCCAGTGATTGCACAGAAGTAAACGTCCTCTGCAGCTACATACCTACAAACCTATTTCTGTAACGTACATTCCCCAGCAAGGTCCCGCGGGAAGGATCCACTACCGCGAGAGGCCTCCCAGCCAGGAAGGGGTGGGGCTCAATCTGCAGTAGATTCCCAGAAGCCTCAGTGAGTTTCTGATTCTCTAACTGCGCATGCTTCTGCGCACGCGCAATAGACATTCCAGGACTTCCGGGCACTTCGTAAGGTTTAAAAAGGATGCTTCGCGTTTTCTCTCTCCTTTTTGGAGACAGATTCGCAGTGGTCGCTTCTTCTCCTTGGTAAGTGTGATCCTTGGTAAGTGTGATCAGATCTGTACTAATAGATTAATATCTTGTTTTGCAGGATTTGTTAAGGATTCCAAGTAACTCTTATTTGGTGAGTAAATCTGCTAATTGTTTTTTGCTTATCAGGAGTCTAATCATTATTTCTTTTCTTTTAGGAGAGAAGACGATCTGCACTTCGCATTTTGGCATTGACATTTAATTTTAGGGTCCTTTATATAGAAGGGAGAGTAGGTAAACTGATTTTTTTTTTTAACAGGGAGGGTTAATAATAATCACTTATTATTATTACATGAAGCTACATGAATGTGTAAGATCTTGGAGGAAGACAGCAGAGAGAGAGAGAGAGATCAGAGATCCCAGGGTTAAAAGTTGGAGAAATTTCACAGTACATCATCCAAAAGAGGAGTCCATGATGGAGGCAGAGGTAAACTTGGAGAGGTAAGAAACCCTGAAGACAGGGGAGTGCTTTGTTTCTCATATGTAGTATTTGACTGACTTTCAGGACAGGAAGATGTCACCCAAGCGCATAGCTAAAAGAAGGTCCCCCCCAGCAGATGCCATCCCCAAAAGCAAGAAGGTGAAGGGTAAGTTGGCCTTGGCCTCTTTGTGGGTACAGTACACTCAGGGTCTATCTTCTTCACCCTTCAGTCTCACACAGGTCCCACAGCACAGAACCCGGCTTGGTGCTGACACTAGGCCAGGGCGACGTGGGCCAGCTGGGGCTGGGTGAGAATGTGATGGAGAGGAAGAAGCCGGCCCTGGTATCCATTCCGGAGGATGTTGTGCAGGCTGAGGCTGGGGGCATGCACACCGTGTGTCTAAGCAAAAGTGGCCAGGTAGGTGTTGGGGACTGGCACAGGGTTGGACAACGTTGCATTAATGAGGGCATCCTGGGCACAGGTCTATTCCTTCGGCTGCAATGATGAGGGTGCCCTGGGAAGGGACACATCAGTGGAGGGCTCGGAGATGGTCCCTGGGAAAGTGGAGCTGCAAGAGAAGGTGGTACAGGTGTCAGCAGGAGACAGTCACACAGCAGCCCTCACCGATGATGGCCGTGTCTTCCTCTGGGGCTCCTTCCGGGTAAGGCTGGGTCTGAAAGTCTGCATGGTCCCTGGCTGATAAGTGCCCTGTCCCTCCCTTCTAGGACAATAACGGTGTGATTGGACTGTTGGAGCCCATGAAGAAGAGCATGGTGCCTGTGCAGGTGCAGCTGGATGTGCCTGTGGTAAAGGTGGCCTCAGGTGGGTCTGGGGGCACTTGCTCAGGGCAGGAGGTGGCCTGCATCCCTTACCTTTTCATCCTTAGGAAACGACCACTTGGTGATGCTGACAGCTGATGGTGACCTCTACACCTTGGGCTGCGGGGAACAGGGCCAGCTAGGCCGTGTGCCTGAGTTATTTGCCAACCGTGGTGGCCGGCAAGGCCTCGGTAAGTGGCCTTGGTACCTCCAGCAGGGCAAAGTCACTGACCGTGGCTTTCCCTTTGCCTGCAGAACGACTCCTGGTCCCCAAGTGTGTGATGCTGAAATCCAGGGGAAGCCGGGGCCACGTGAGATTCCAGGATGCCTTTTGTGGTGCCTATTTCACCTTTGCCATCTCCCATGAGGGCCACGTGTACGGCTTCGGCCTCTCCAACTACCATCAGCTTGGTGAGCCCCGAGCCCAGCTTCAGGCATGACCCTTCACCCCTGATGGCTCCGGCCTTTCCCCCAGGAACTCCGGGCACAGAATCTTGCTTCATACCCCAGAACCTAACATCCTTCAAGAATTCCACCAAGTCCTGGGTGGGCTTCTCTGGTGGCCAGCACCATACAGTCTGCATGGATTCGGAAGGTAGGGCCTTTACGTCCTTCTCTAGTTTGGGGGCTATTGCTCATCTCTCTCCCTCCTCCCATAGGAAAAGCATACAGCCTGGGCCGGGCTGAGTATGGGCGGCTGGGCCTTGGAGAGGGTGCTGAGGAGAAGAGCATACCCACCCTCATCTCCAGGCTGCCTGCTGTCTCCTCGGTGGCTTGTGGGGCCTCTGTGGGGTATGCTGTGACCAAGGATGGTGAGTGGGGCTGCCTACACTCTGTCTAGTTGGAGACAGCTGTACCCATTTCTCTCTCTTGCAGGTCGTGTTTTCGCCTGGGGCATGGGCACCAACTACCAGCTGGGCACAGGGCAGGATGAGGACGCCTGGAGCCCTGTGGAGATGATGGGCAAACAGCTGGAGAACCGTGTGGTCTTATCTGTGTCCAGCGGGGGCCAGCATACAGTCTTATTAGTCAAGGACAAAGAACAGAGCTGATGAAGCCTCTGAGGGCCTGGCTTCTGTCCTGCACAACCTCCCTCACAGAACAGGGAAGCAGTGACAGCTGCAGATGGCAGCGGGCCTCTCCCCAGCCCTGAGCACTGTGTCAGTTCCTGCCTTTTCTCATCAGCAGAACAGAATCCTTTTCCTCTTTTCCTTCCTCCTCTTTGGAATTTTCCTGGGACCTACAGAATAAAGGGGGGGATGGACAGGGGGTTTTCAAAAGGAACATGGCTCACTCAGAGCTATATGGTTAGACGTTTCTCCCCTTTTCCCTACCTTCCATGGTCCTGGTTGGCCCTGGCTTTGCCTACTAGAAAACCAAAACTTCCCCCCTGGGGTTTTGTGCCCACTCTCTGAGAAGTTGGGGCTCCATCAAGCCCCATTCTAGTCATGTGCCCCTTTCCTGTCCCTAACAGTCCACAGGCAAACAAATGGTACAGTCATAAGAGCCATCTGTCACGGACCCACGCCCAGAGGAACGTGCAGAAAAAAGCAGAGCTACATGGCTGTGGGCAACTATAAGCCAAATATTTGGCTCAGAACAGGTGTCCATGGGACAAAAAAGAACGATCCTCCACTTGACCAAGAAAAAAGTGATTCTCCCAGAAGCACAAAGCATACTCTTGCCCCTCAGGTGTTGCTTGTGTACATCGTACCCATCCATTCGGCTTCACCTGCAGCCAACGGCCTGGAATCGCAAAGAGACACCACTCTGGGCAGAGCAGAGCAGGGTATGGGGTGGGGAGAGAGGGTGGAGGGTTTTATAAACAAACTTAACAGCAATATTGAAAGGAGGTGGGGGATTGAGGGAGGGACAGAGTGTTGGAGGGCCAGAGACTAGTCCTGAGATGGAAACAGCAACTTGTACAGTGGCTGAGAAAATAGGATATAGTTTTGATTTTTTTAATTGTAAAATATTTTGGAGGGAGAACAAAATCTTTTAACATTTTGAATAAATTTAGAGTTTTATAAAATAGGCCACTTGTTTTCTACACATTCCCTGCTTTT